TGAGACCCTGTTTCAACAAATATATAAGAACTAAAAACTGAATGAATGAATGAACGAACATTCCAACGACCATGTGACTGTTTTGTAAAGAGGAGACTGATGAAGGAAATTATCGCCAAGGTGTTTTTATCCGTTTATGAAAGCCATACTTTGTATTTGGGTTGCTGCAGCTGCTCAAAACAATGGGAGAAACTGCAGTTATAAATTCCAGAAAAGCCTGTGAATGGAGTGAAAGTGGAGTGGGTGGTCAAAAACCAATGGCCGTGGAGGCTTAGCTCTCTTCACAAGGCACACAGCAGGTGCTCAATGAGTGCCTGTTGAATGAATGGCCACGCAGCCCAATGCGTGCCTATGCACCCCTCCTCCTCCAGGCAGCCCTCCGGAGGTCCAGCCTCCTCCCCACCCTCTTGGCCCGCCCCGCCCCGCCCGCCCTTACAGGATGTCTTCGCGGATGGAGGTGCCATGGTTGAGGTTGTGGAAGCGGACGGAGACGCAGTCCCTGAGAATGAAGGAGCACCTGTTCTCCCTTTTGTAGGCGCTGAAGCACTCCTTGAAGTCCTCATAGGTCTTGAAGCAGCTGCCCAGCTCCATGGCCGCCCCCACAACCCACACTAGGGGCTGGTCCCAGCCCGGGCCCAAGATCACACCAGGGGTCAAAGGTCACACTATGAGGGTTTATAGGCAGGCGTGGGCCCAGAATGCCTTAAGGGTCCGCCCCAACTGGGTGGCCTATTCTGGAACTCAGGGAGGAACCCTAGGCCTGACCGGGTTACAAGAGGAAGGGGGTGTATTTGCTATCTGACAGGGGAAATGACACTCAGTCCATATTATCCAGTCCCGAGGTTCCGCCTCCTCAGCGACATATCCAGTCACACACAGGATTCGCAGATTGGCATTCATTTTCTCCAATTGCTAGAGAAAGAGGGCCACAGCCACCAGCGGACTGACAGGAGTCCTGACCAATCATAACCTAGATTCCTCCTTCCCGGGGTCTGCAGGAGACTTCCGGTTACTAGGGCAATCTGCCGGAAGAGTCAGGTTCTGTGTATGTCTCCGCGTCTTCCGCGGAGCGGGTGTGCAGGGCCTGCAGCATTGAACTAGATGTCGTCCCCGCAGGCCCCAGAAGATGGGCAGGGCTGTGGCGACCGCGGCGATCCCCCTGGGGACCTCCGTAGCGTCTTGGTCACGACCGTGCTCAACCTCGAGCCGCTGGACGAGGATCTCTTCAGGTAGCCGGCAGCTCCTGCCCAGCATCCCCTCCAAGTCTTTCCCTCTTTCCCCCTCTCCCTACAGAGGAAGGCATTACTGGGTACCGGCCAAGAGGCTGTTTGGTGGTCAGATCGTGGGCCAGGCCCTGGTGGCTGCAGCCAAGTCTGTGAGTGAAGACGTCCACGTGCACTCCCTGCACTGCTACTTTGTTCGGGCAGGTAAACCCCCCACTTCCTGCCCCAACCCAACCGTGGACCCACTGTGTCCTTGTGCCCACTGCAGGGGACCCGAAGCTGCCAGTACTGTACCAAGTGGAGCGGACACGAACAGGGTCGAGCTTCTCGGTGCGCTCTGTGAAGGCCGTGCAACATGGGAAGCCCATCTTCATCTGCCAGGCCTCCTTCCAGCAGGCCCAGCCCAGCCCCATGCAGCACCAGTTCTCCATGCCCACTGTGCCACCACCAGAAGAGCTGCTTGACTGTGAGACCCTCATTGACCAGTATTTAAGGTGAGAGACCTGGAGGCTCCATGGCAGACTTTTCTCACCCCGACCCTCTTCCCTTTACTTTCAGGGACCCTAACCTCCAAAAGAGGTACCCATTGGCGCTCAACCGAATTGCTGCTCAGGAGGTCCCCATTGAGATCAAGCCAGTAAACCCATCCCCCCTGAGCCAGCTGCAGAGAATGGAGCCCAAACAGATGTTCTGGGTGCGAGCCCGGGGCTATATTGGTAAGAGTACCCCATGGATGGGAGGAAACCACAGGAGCCCAGGGCTGATGGGGACCTGTTGCAGGCGAGGGCGACATGAAGATGCACTGCTGCGTGGCCGCCTATATCTCCGACTATGCCTTCTTGGGCACTGCACTGCTGCCTCACCAGTGGCAGCACAAGGTGCACTTCATGGTCTCACTGGACCATTCCATGTGGTTCCACGCCCCCTTCCGAGCTGACCACTGGATGCTCTATGAATGCGAGAGCCCCTGGGCCGGTGAGTGTGGGGCCGTGTGGGACAAGGGCACTCAGGCCATCATCACCCTTCACCTCACCCACAGGTGGCTCTCGGGGGCTGGTCCATGGGCGGCTGTGGCGTCAGGATGGAGTCCTAGCTGTGACCTGTGCCCAGGAGGGCGTGATCCGAGTGAAGCCCCAGGTCTCAGAGAGCAAGCTGTAGCCAGAGGTACCAGCTTCGCCTGGGGCTTCAAGAACCTCCCATCTATCCCCATTCCTGAGACAGGAGTTACAGTCCCTTTTGGCCCTCACATCCAATAAAGAGACTGATACCACTGGAGTGGCTGGCTTTTAATTCCCCTGGGCCAGACC